CCCCCCCCCCCCACCCCCAGCACTCTCCTTAGATTCAGGTAAAAGCATGTTATAACCGTCTATAGGACAAACAGGCAACAGTAGCAGTGAAGTGACTCAAGTAGCCAGGATCGAGAATGAAGGTGCTCAAAGAAGACTTTAGTTTGATCTGTATGTAGTGCGCTCATCTTTTTTGAAACTAGGAAATTAAAAATTAGAATAAAGTTTTTATTTAATATGCAAATACATCCGCAAACCCATCAGGAAACATAAGAGAAATCAGTGCCAAAGGAGCTCTTTCTCCCAGCCCTCTAATCCTGGCAGGTTTGTGGATCGTGGACGGGGAGCCCCTGGAAAGGACCGCGCCGGGAAGCCGGGCCCTGCAGGGACTGGCCGCGGCTGCACCGGCGTTGCCCGTCGCACACTAGGAGGCAGCACCGCGCCGAGGAACCCGCAGCAGACGGGCAGCCAGCGTGTGTGCCTGGGGCGAGTGCCCTCGCCTGCCGGCGTCCCCATCGGAAAAGTGGGGGCGAGGGCAGCCTAGCGGAATAGCTGCGGGAGGATTAAATGAACGAGTGCAGGTTCACCTTCTGGGCGCTGACAACGATCCGTGGGCTCTCGCGAAATGCCAAGTCGCCGTCCCGCTTGCTCCCATAAAAGTTTTGGGAGCCACGCGGCGCGGCGGGCGGGCTCCTGAGTCCATGAGCGGTCCCACCGAGCGGTCCCCGAAGCTTCCCCAAAGCCCAGCCCGCGGCTCGCGGAGCGTGGTGTGGGGGGACTACAGTTTCCAGAGTGCCCTGCGGCGACGGGCGGAGCCGGGGAGCGCCCGCAGCCAATTAGGGGGTCCCGGGGCTCTGCCGGGGAGCGGCGGGTGGAGCCGGGCCGGTGGGCGGGCGCGGGGACGGTCCCCTGGAACGGGTCCGAGGCTCTCGCAGGCAGGGCTGGGCCGGGCAGGAGCTGCGAGGCCGGCACAAGGGAGGCGGCCCTGGGGACCTGACAGGGCGGGGGCGGGGGCGGGCACGCCGCCGCCTGCGCGGTTCCGGGTGCTCCCGGCGCGGCGCTGCCCAGGGCACACTTGACCGAGGTCGGGCTGCGGGGAAAGGCGGGTCTGGGGAGAACCCCGAGAGACGCGGCGTCCTCCAACTCCTCCTCCTTCTCCTCGCGGCCGCCGAAGCCACAGCCCGAGCCCGAGCCCGAGCCCGAGCCGGCGCCACCGCGCCCCCGGCCATGGCTTTTGCCAATTTCCGCCGCATCCTGCGCCTGTCTACCTTCGAGAAGAGAAAGTCCCGCGAATATGAGCACGTCCGCCGCGACCTGGACCCCAACGAGGTGTGGGAGATCGTGGGCGAGCTGGGCGACGGCGCCTTCGGCAAGGTTTACAAGGTGAGGGCGCTGAGGTGGGTGGCCGGACGCGCCCTTGTTGACCTCCTGTATCTCCTCTTTGCAGGCCAAGAATAAGGAGACGGGTGCTTTGGCTGCGGCCAAAGTCATTGAAACCAAGAGTGAGGAGGAGCTGGAGGACTACATCGTGGAGATTGAGATCCTGGCCACCTGCGACCACCCCTACATTGTGAAGCTCCTGGGAGCCTACTATCACGACGGGAAGCTGTGGGTAAGGCTGCCGCCCTGTCTGTCCCAGCTCAGCTCATTGTCACTTTGCCCTGTGTTTTCTGCAGATCATGATTGAGTTCTGTCCAGGGGGAGCCGTGGACGCCATCATGCTGGGTGAGTCTTACTTGATTCGGTGCATTGTCGGGCTGAATTGACAGCCGTTCTCCTCCATTTCCAGAGCTGGACAGAGGCCTCACGGAGCCCCAGATACAGGTGGTTTGCCGCCAGATGCTAGAAGCCCTCAACTTCCTGCACAGCAAGAGGATCATCCACCGAGATCTGAAAGCTGGCAACGTGCTGATGACCCTCGAGGGAGACATCAGGCTGGGTAAGGGGCTCAGGGTGGGAAAGGTGGAGCCATGGAAAACGCTAGCTGAGATTTTGTCTTGCAGCTGACTTTGGTGTGTCTGCCAAGAATCTGAAGACTCTACAGAAACGAGATTCCTTCATCGGCACGCCTTACTGGTGAGTCGTGTAGCTTCTGGAAATGGAATGGACTTAGCCCTATGTTGTCCCTTGGTTGGTTCAGGATGGCCCCCGAGGTGGTCATGTGTGAGACCATGAAAGACACGCCCTACGACTACAAAGCCGACATCTGGTCCCTGGGCATCACGCTGATTGAGATGGCCCAGATCGAGCCGCCACACCACGAGCTCAACCCCATGCGGGTCCTGCTAAAGATCGCCAAGTCGGACCCTCCCACGCTGCTCACGCCCTCTAAGTGGTGAGGGGCAGGGGCAGGGCCACCTGCCGGGGTCCATGCTTACCTCTGACGCCTGTCCTCCCAGGTCTGTAGAGTTCCGTGACTTCCTGAAGATAGCCCTGGATAAGAACCCAGAAACCCGACCCAGTGCCGCGCAGCTGCTGGAGGTGAGTGGATTCCCCTCCCACTCTGCTCCCTGGGTTCTAATCTGGGTGCATCTTGCCCCCTCAGCATCCCTTCGTCAGCAGCATCACCAGTAACAAGGCTCTGCGGGAGCTGGTGGCTGAGGCCAAGGCCGAGGTGATGGAAGAGATCGAAGACGGCCGGGATGAGGGGGAAGAGGAGGACGCCGTGGATGCCGCCTCCGTAAGGCCAGGGAGAGTGGGGCTTAGCGGGGGGGCCTTTAATATATATATATATATTTTTCTAGACCCTGGAGAACCATACTCAGAACTCCTCTGAGGTGAGTCCGCCAAGCCTCAATGCTGACAAGCCTCTCGAGGAGTCACCTTCCACCCCGCTGGCACCCAGCCAGTCTCAGGACAGTGTGAATGAGCCCTGCAGCCAGCCCTCTGGGGACAGATCCCTCCAAACCACCAGTCCCCCAGTCGTGGCCCCTGGAAATGAGAACGGCCTGGCAGTGCCTGTGCCCCTGCGGAAGTCCCGACCCGTGTCAATGGATGCCAGAATTCAGGTAGCCCAGGAGAAGCAAGTTGCTGAGCAGGGTGGGGACCTCAGCCCAGCAGCCAACAGATCTCAAAAGGCCAGCCAGAGCCGGCCCAACAGCAGCGCCCTGGAGACCTTGGGTGGGGAGAAGCTGGCCAATGGCAGCCTGGAGCCACCTGCCCAGGCAGCTCCAGGGCCTTCCAAGAGGGACTCGGACTGCAGCAGCCTCTGCACCTCTGAGAGCATGGACTATGGTACCAATCTCTCCACTGACCTGTCGCTGAACAAAGAGATGGGCTCTCTGTCCATCAAGGTAACACCGCCTCTGCCACCACGGGCTTGCAGCTGAGACTTGTCTAATGGTTTTCCCTGGCCAGGACCCGAAACTGTACAAAAAAACCCTCAAGCGGACACGCAAATTTGTGGTGGATGGTGTGGAGGTGAGCATCACCACCTCCAAGATCATCAGCGAAGATGAGAAGAAGGATGAGGAGATGAGATTTCTCAGGCAAGCCTGGGAAGGGCCACCAATGGTGGTAACTGTGAAATATCTGTATCCTTTAACCTTTCAGGCGCCAGGAACTCCGAGAGCTTCGGCTGCTCCAGAAAGAAGAGCATCGGAACCAGACCCAGCTGAGTAACAAGCATGAGCTGCAGCTGGAGCAAATGCATAAACGTTTTGAACAGGAAATCAACGTGAGTGCGAGAAAAGATGGGACCCTGCAGGGGCTAAGTTTCTCAGAATTTCTGCTCCTTTCAGGCCAAGAAGAAGTTCTTTGACACGGAATTAGAGAACCTGGAGCGTCAGCAAAAGCAGCAAGTGGAGAAGATGGAGCAAGACCATGCCGTGCGCCGCCGGGAGGAGGCCAGGCGGATCCGCCTGGAGCAGGATCGGGACTACACCAGGTTCCAAGAGCAGCTCAAACTGATGAAGAAAGAGGTGAGTATGTGCTCAGTGGGGGCAGGGGCATCGACCCAGCTACTCTCTGCTGTCTCTGCTGCAGGTGAAGAACGAGGTGGAGAAGCTCCCCCGACAGCAGCGGAAGGAAAGCATGAAGCAGAAGATGGAGGAGCACACGCAGAAAAAGCAGCTTCTTGTGAGTCCCTGGCCTCAGCTGGGGAGCGCAGGGGATAAAGGCCTGTCCTCCTCTCTCCCCACAGGACCGGGACTTTGTAGCCAAGCAGAAGGAGGACCTGGAGCTGGCCATGAAGAGGCTCACCACCGACAACAGGCGGGAGATCTGTGACAAGGAGCGCGAGTGCCTCATGAAGAAGCAGGAGCTCCTTCGAGGTGGGGGTGTGCAAGTGGCAGCGCTGTCTTGGACCTCACCAGCTCGGTGGCATGTCCTCTGCAGACCGGGAAGCAGCCCTGTGGGAGATGGAAGAGCACCAGCTGCAGGAGAGGCACCAGCTGGTGAAGCAGCAGCTCAAAGACCAGTACTTCCTCCAGCGGCACGAGCTGCTGCGCAAGCATGAGAAGGTGAGGCTGCCGGTGGCACGGGGCTCGGATCTTGCCCTCAGCCCCTCTGGATATTCCTCTCCAGGAGCGGGAGCAGATGCAGCGCTACAACCAGCGCATGATAGAGCAGCTGAAGGTGCGGCAGCAACAGGAAAAGGCGCGGCTGCCCAAGATCCAGAGGAGTGAGGGCAAGACGCGCATGGCCATGTACAAGAAGAGCCTCCACATCAACGGCGGGGGCAGCGCAGCTGAGCAGCGTGAGAAGATCAAGCAGGTGGGGGCCGGGCCTGCGGGGTCTGCAAGTGTCCCCTGAGGCACCCACCCTCTCTCTGGTGCAGTTCTCCCAGCAGGAGGAGAAGAGGCAGAAGTCGGAGCGGCTGCAGCAACAGCAGAAACACGAGAACCAGATGCGGGACATGCTGGCGCAGTGTGAGAGCAACATGAGCGAGCTGCAGCAGCTGCAGGTACCGCCCTGCCTGCCCCTGCCCCTGCCCCCTTCTCACCTGTTCTGCCTGGAATCTGTTCCAGAATGAAAAGTGCCACCTCCTGGTAGAGCACGAAACCCAGAAACTGAAGGCCCTGGATGAGAGCCATAACCAGAACCTGAAGGAATGGCGGGACAAGCTTCGGCCGCGCAAGAAGGTAACTTTATCCGAGCTGGTGGGCTCAGTCTCACCAAGTGCCATCCATCCTCTCTCTTCCCTAGGCTCTGGAAGAGGATCTGAACCAGAAGAAGCGGGAGCAGGAGATGTTCTTCAAGCTGAGCGAGGAGGCGGAGTGCCCAAACCCCTCCACCCCAAGCAAGGCCGCCAAGTTCTTCCCCTACAGTTCTGCGGATGCTTCTTAACAACCGCCCGGGGCTGTGGCTGGCAGCTTGGTGGGCCCCAGGGCCTTCTCCTTCATTCTCTGTGAACATGTAACTCAGGACCCCTTTTCCCTCTTGCGTCTGTGCCAGCTCAAATCCAGCCCCTCGCCCTGTGCCACCCCAACTGTGCCTGATAGACCTGCCCCAGCGTTCCTGACTTCTTGCTGGCCTGTGGAGGGTGAGGTGTAATTATTTGTCACCTGAACCTAATGTATATTCTCCTTGAGCCCCAGATCCCTTCAAGCTGGAAGGGATGGGGCTGTTGGTGGGGTCAGGGTCCAAGAGGAATGGGTGTTCTGTGGCCTCGAGTCCTCTCCTGTTTGCGAAAATACCAGTTTTGCTCTCTGTGGGACAAAGCACTGCTGATGAAGTCCCCGTGGGCTCATCCGGGCTGGAATTCTTGGTTTTTCAGCCATTCCCTGCAGAGTCACTCAATCATCAAGTCCCTCACAGCCATTTCTGTTCCCAGAGGAGCCAGGCCTGCAGCTGGCTGCTCAGGAGATGGCCTCATTCCTCCTGTTCTCCCAGTTTGCTTTCCACTTAAGACAAAGCCTTGTCTATGTGGGGGGCGGGGACCGGGGAAAGAGGGAGGCTGAAATGTTTATTCTGCTTCTCCCGTGTTTCATGCCATCTCGCGTCCCCCTTCCTGCACATGGGTGTGAATGCACACACATACGCGTACACACAGGACTTGGTCTGCTGGCCTGGCCTCTTCTGCCCAGGTGGGTTGGAACACGTTTGCTGCCTGAGCCTGTGCCACTGAGCATGTTAGGTGGAGCAGTTGGTGTGGCACGTGCGGGGTGTTGGCACCGGAGGCATGGAAAAGCACAGGCTGTACTGCCAGGCTGCGATGCGTGCTGGCCCCCGCACAGGCTCCTGTGTGCAGGGACTGATTCCTCAGCACACGAGGCTTCCACAACCCAGTCTGCTCCATAGCACTCTGGCCCACCCTGTCTGCAGGTGAAACAGGAGGGCTGTTTGCCTCTGCCCCATCCCCCCGACTGTGTTCAGGAGTCCCACCTTGCATTTCAGACCTGGGCTGGCAGTCTGTTGGACTTCTCTTCAGGAAGAAAAAGCATCAGGGGGAAATGGAATGCCCCTGCCCCAGGAACATGGCAGAAGCACAGGTTCTGTACCTCAGATGGACTCCTGCTGGGCCTTCGGGGTCTCAGTTGGCTTCCCCCAGATTCTGATTCTACAGCTGCAGAATGTATATAACGCAATAAAAGCAAATGTTTGAACCAGTATGCGGGTTTACTTACAAGGAAACCTTTTTTCACCCTGATTTCTAATTATTTTATTGAAACAACTATAAAATGTATGGTTTCTCCAGGAAGATATCTGCTTTTTAAAACAACAAACAAGAACAACAACACAAAACTGGTAATGATTTGGAGTAATCATGCGGGCATATTGAGTCTGGGTAGTGTTTCGCTGGTGGTAGAGTGGTTGAGACTTCCTGGGAGGACTTTTTCCGCCTTCACTCCTACAGATTTAAGATTCTTTATTTTTAGGCCGGGCATGGTGACTCACCTGAGGTGAGGAGTTCGAGACTAGCCTGGCCAACATGGCAAAACCCTGTCTCTACTAAAAGTACAAAAATTAGCCAGGCGTGGTGGTGCATGCCTATAATCCCAGCTACTCGGGAGGCTGAGGCAGGAGAATCGCTTGAACCCAGGAGGCAGAGGTTGCAGTAAGCCAAGGTCACACCACTGCACTCCAGCCTAGGTGACAGGGCGAGACTCTGTCTCTCAAAAAAAAAAAAAAAAAAAATTCTTTGAGACAGGGTCTCTAATATGTTGCCCAAGCTGATCTCAAACTCGTGGCTCAACTGATTCTCCCGCTTCAACCTTGAGTAGCTGGGACGACAGATACATGCTACTGCACCCAGCTAGGTTAAGGTTCTGTATACTCTGTCTTTCTAAAGCAATTCCCTGGAAATTTTCTCAACATTGGTTATAACTGAATGCTTGGGAAGGGAGGGGCAGCCCTTCAACAGGAAAAGGGGACTGCCCAAATCTTAAATGCACAGTCAAGATTCTCTTGGAGCTAGCAATGGTTCTCAGGTTAGTGAGCATTTAGCTTGCCTGCTGCAGAATTTGACCCAGATGGGGGTGTTTTTTAGGTCTCTCACAAATGAGACAAGCGAAACAATTGTCTCCTTTTATTCTCTTTGGTGCATTGGTGCTGGGGAAACATGAACTAGCGGCAGTGTAACTGCAGAACATAGACCCAGTTCTACCAGGCCAGGCCAGCGTTGGGAACCACCAGACAGGGCTGCTTTGGGCTTTGCTTACAGTATTTCCATGTGTAGCCTGGCGTGTGAGAAAGTATTAGGTGAAATGCCAGTTTCATGGTTCAGGTGAAAGTCTGTGATCATTCCCCTCGTGGCTCGTCCTTCACATCACTTTTGCCCTTCAAGGAGTTGCCGCGTCCCCGCTCAGTGCCGCCTGAGCCCTCAGAGCTCCCCTGTGCTTTTCTGGATGGGGACTGGCGGGGTCACCTAGCCTCACCGTGGAGCCACCGTGCAATGCCCATCTCTGAGAGGCCCACGCGGTATTCCTCGTGCCCTGTGTTAGTGCTTTCTGTATAAGGGACAGACAGAACTGGGTTTTTTTCCTCTGTCTGGTTTTAGAGTAAATGTAACTAACTTTTATTTTCCCTTTATGAAAGATAGAAATTATTTTTATGTAGTTTCCAGACTTTATACAAAATTTTTGTAAAATGTTCTCTGGAAAGTTAACTACAAGAATGTAAATATGCTTCTAATAAAATAACAAGGTTATTTGCCGTTCAGGTTGTTCTTTTGGATTGGGG